CTATGGCAGTGTGTTTTGTTTGCTGATGCATATACCTTTACATACAAAGCTATCATGGAAATTCACAGGCATGCATACATCTGAATAGAAAGGCTATAACATCATGTGATAAGTTCATGTCCAGCCAACCAGTTATCCCGGCTGGGCACCAGTGCCAGTAAATTAGAGTGATTTGGGCAGCTAGTCAACTTTTATTCAGAGTCAGCTGTCTCATGCGTCCGTGTGAAGAGACCACCAAACAGGCTTTGTGTGAGCAACATGGCTGTTTATTTCACATGGGTGCAGGCGGGCTGAGTCCGAAAAGAGAGTCGGCAAAGGGTGGTGGGATTATCATTGGTTCTTACAGTTTTTCGGATAGGAGGTGGAGTGAAGAGCAATGTTTTGGGGGTAGGGGGTAGATCTCACAAAGTACATTCTCAAGGGTGGGGAGAATTACAAAGAAACTTCTTAAGGGTGGGGGAGATTATAAAGAACATTGATCAGTTAGGGTGGGGCAGAAACAAATCACAATGGTGGAATGTCATCAGCTAAGCTATTTTCACTTCTGTGGATCTTCAGTTGCTTCAGGCCAGCTGGATGTATACGTGAAGGTCACTGGGGATATGATGGCTTAGCTTGGGCTCAGAGGCCTGACATCAGCCATTCTTGCAACCTGGTAAGGAGTTCTGCTAATCACACACATTCCACCTTGTACACGAGGGCCAAACTTCCTTTTGGTGAAGAAGTATAAACCTCTAAAATTGACTTGGATCTCCAGGTCCACCTAGCCCATTCTTTGTGGAGTTCCCTTGCTGTTCTAGTCTATCAACTTAGGCTGAGTCAAATATCTCAATAGGTTGCCCAGCTATGAGCCAACACCCTGCTCTGCAGCCCTCCCACATCTCAGCTTGCAGGGAAGCCAGCGAGGGCAGCGTGGTGATGTCACTGCGTCCGCACGCGCCCCGCCCCTGAGCAGTCCTTGCTGCCCCGCCCCCGCTCGGCTCGCCGCCAGGGGACGCTAGTGGGTCCAGTCTCCTTGGCAACCACTTGCTCCTCCCCCTCCGCCCCTTTAACCTTTAGGGTGCGCGGGTGCAGTATATCTCGCGCTCTCTCCCCTTTCCCCCTCCCCTTTCCCCACCCCGGGCGCTCAGGTTGGTCTGGACCGGAAGCGAAGATGGCGACTTCTGGCGCGGCCTCGGCGGAGCTGGTGATCGGCTGGTGCATATTCGGCCTCTTACTACTGGTAGGGGAGGCGCTTGGAGTTTTCCCCATGTTAGTAACAAACATCTCTTTTTGTTCTATTTCAGGCTATTTTGGCATTCTGCTGGATATATGTTCGTAAATACCAAAGTCGGCGGGAAAGTGAAGTTGTCTCCACCATAACAGCAATTTTTTCTCTAGCAATTGCACTTATCACATCAGCACTTCTACCAGTGGATATATTTTTGGTTTCTTACATGAAAAATCAAAATGGTACATTTAAGGTAAATATAATCTTACTTTGCAGATTTTTTTTATTAATATTTCTATTGTTTCCTTTTATCCTAGGACTGGGCTAATGCTAATGTCAGCAGACAGATTGAGGACACTGTATTATACGGTTACTATAGTAAGTATCTTTCAGTTTCTTTCCCTATTTGGAGTAAAGCTCGGTTTATTATTTATTTCCACAGCTTTATATTCTGTTATATTGTTCTGTGTGTTCTTCTGGATCCCTTTTGTCTACTTCTATTATGAAGAAAAGGATGATGATGATACTAGTAAATGTACTGTAAGTATCTTTATTTTAGAGGCCTTAGTTTAAAATGTTATACTTTTTTCTCCTTGGCATCTAGCAAATTAAAACGGCACTCAAGTATACTTTGGGATTTGTTGTGATTTGTGCACTGCTTCTTTTAGTTGGGTAAGTCTTGATTTTTTTTTTTTAAACCATGAAGCTATTAAAACAATTATTTTCTCTTTTGTAGTGCCTTTGTTCCATTGAATGTTCCCAATAACAAAAATTCTACAGAGTGGGAAAAAGTGAAGTCCCTATTTGAAGAACTTGGAAGTAGTCGTAAGTATTGTTTTTTTTAAAAAACATAGTAGGTACATTTTTAACAGTTTTTCTTTCTTCACAGATGGTTTAGCTGCATTGTCATTTTCTATCAGTTCTCTGACCTTGATTGGAATGTTGGCAGCTATAACTTACACAGTAAGTGAAATGGGGATAATTGAGTTAAAATTTTTCTAAAACATTTCAATTGTTTTTCTTTTAGGCCTATGGCATGTCTGCGTTACCTTTAAATCTGATAAAAGGCACTAGAAGCGCTGCTTATGAACGTTTGGAAAACACTGAAGACATTGAAGAAGTAGAACAACACATTCAAACGATTAAATCAAAAGTGAGTTGATGTTTTGGTGTAATTGGGAAGCAGTAAAACTTTTATTTTGTTCTGTTATTTGCAGAGCAAAGATGGTCGACCTTTGCCAGCAAGGGATAAACGCGCCTTAAAACAATTTGAAGAAAGGTTACGAACACTTAAGAAGAGAGAGAGGCATTTAGAATTCATTGAAAACAGCTGGTGGACAAAATTTTGTGGCGCTCTGCGTCCCCTGAAGGTAAATGAAGTTTTTAAAAATTATGCTGTCACCTATATTTTAATGAATATATTTTTGCTTTTAGATCGTCTGGGGAATATTTTTCATCTTAGTTGCATTGCTGTTTGTAATTTCTCTCTTCTTGTCAAAGTAAGTACAGTAGACACATTTTCTAAAGCACTACATAAATTTCATTCTTTGTAATTTTTTTTAGTTTAGATAAAGCTCTTCATTCAGCTGGAATAGATTCTGGTTTCATAATTTTTGGAGCTAACCTGAGTAATCCACTGAATATGCTTTTGCCTTTACTACAAACAGTAAGTAAAATATCAATCATTTTATACTGTAGATGTTAAATTTAATTTCATCTTTTTTTTTCAGGTTTTCCCTCTTGATTATATTCTTATAACAATTATTATTATGTACTTTATTTTTACTTCAATGGCAGGAATTCGAAATATTGGCATATGGTTCTTTTGGATTAGAGTAAGTATATATTACAGTATTATTTTTTTCTCTTGCTGAAATTTTGTCACTCTTTTCTTTCCAGTTATATAAAATCAGAAGAGGTAGAACCAGGCCCCAAGCACTCCTTTTTCTCTGCATGATACTTCTGCTTATTGTCCTTCACACTAGCTACATGATTTATAGTCTTGCTCCCCAATATGTTATGTATGGAAGCCAAAATTACTTAATAGAGGTAAGTGAAATATTTGAAACTTGATTATTTTGTTTTATATTTTAACTGTATTTTTATCTTTCAGACTAATATAACTTCTGATAATCATAAAGGCAATTCAACCCTTTCTGTGCCAAAGAGATGTGATGCAGATGCTCCTGAAGGTAAAAACAGCTTGTTTTAGAACTTACAACTTATCTCACCATAGTCTTTTATTTGCTTTCACAGATCAGTGTACTGTTACCCGGACATACCTATTCCTTCACAAGTTCTGGTTCTTCAGTGCTGCTTACTATTTTGGTAACTGGGCCTTTCTTGGGGTAAGTGCAGATATCCCACGCGTGATTTGACCAAAAATAACACATGGCTTATTTAAATTTACAGGTATTTTTGATTGGATTAATTGTATCCTGTTGTAAAGGGAAGAAATCGGTTATTGAAGGAGTAGATGAAGATTCAGACATAAGTGATGATGAGCCCTCTGTCTATTCTGCTTGACAGCCTTCTGTCTTAAAGGTTTTATAATGCTGACTGAATATCTGTTATGCATTTTTAAAGTATTAAACTAACATTAGGATTTGCTAACTAGCTTTCATCAAAAATGGGAGCATGGCTATAAGACAACTATATTTTATTATATGTTTTCTGAAGTAACATTGTATCATAGATTAACATTTTAAATTACCATAATCATGCTATGTAAATATAAGACTACTGGCTTTGTGAGGGAATGTTTGTGCAAAATTTTTTCCTCTAATGTATAATAGTGTTAAATTGATTAAAAATCTTCCAGAATTAATATTCCCTTTTGTCACTTTTTGAAAACATAATAAATCATCTGTATCTGTGCCTTAGGTTCTCCAGAGTGATGTGGAATTTTAAAGTGTCTCTCTCTGATTGCCTCCAAATAATATTTACAATATAGCTGATGAATGTTACTCCCATATGCAAATTGTTTTCAGTTTTCTGCATAAAATCTTTAGCACCACTCAAGTAGATTTCATGAAAAGATTTCAAACTCTAGTTAGTGCTCTAAGAGCATGGCGTTCCAAGATGTGTTATATTGTTCAAATATCAGTCCATTAGATAACTTACAACCTCTACAGTATTTAAGGCATACATATTGTTATAGGTAGCTTTTGTTTTGCATCTGACCTCAAAATGTGTATTTCAATATAAATAGGGGTATTGTCAAGAATAATTAATCCTGGAAAAAAAAATCAGTTTATGGATTAATTTAAGATATATGGCATCATATTTTGGTTTTAGAGATAATTTTTCATTCTAAAGATTTGAAATTTGCAAAAGATGTAATGAAAGCTGTATGACATCAGTAGGGTATTTTGAACACATTCTGGATAGTGAGAAATAATAAAAAATTATATTCTAGTTTACTAACATAAGCACATTAGAACTCATAAAAAAGTATATATCATGATCCTTGAGGTAAAATATCATTAAGTTTCTGAAAAAAAGTTTAGGAATTAACAACTATATCTAAGTTAATTATTCTCTCCCTTAATTTTTGTGCCATTTTTCTCTGTTCTGATTCTTCATCTCTCTTGATAAACCTTCACAGCTTTCGTATTTGGCTTCTGCTTCTGCAACTACCCTTTAGCATTATTCACCAGGATTTCATTCCCTTCTGTTCTTATTTTACATTTTCTTTTTTCTTTTTTTTTAAGATGGAGTTTCACTCTTGTCGCCCAGGCTGGAGTGCAATGGCACGATCTCAGCTCACTGCAACCTCCCCTTCATGCATTCAAGCAATTCTCCTGCCTCAGCCTCCTGAGTAGCTGGGATTACAGGCATGTGCCACCATGCCTGGCTAGTTTTTGTATTTTTAGCAGAGATGGGGTTTCACCATCTTGGCCAGGCTGGTCTTGAACTCCTGACCTCATGATCCACCCACAGTGGCCTCCCAAAGTGCTGGGATTACAGGCATAAGCCACCACGCTCGGCCTTATATTACATTTTCTTTGTGGACAATCTCACATACCCTTGGCTTCTATCTATACTACTTGTTCTTAAGCTCTGAACTTTGAGTTATCTTTTAGCTAGAAATTACTGCTTCAACTGTAACATTTTGAAAATTGAAGTATTCACTTTTGTGGGGGCAAACTAAGCCTTCTTCTGCATTCATTTTTTTGACAAATGGCACCGCAGACACTTGATTGCCTAAACAAAGAATCAGGTAGATCTCCATATCTCTTCTGTATAACTGACTCATCAAACAATCATGTCATGTTAATTTCTACTTCCTATCTTTCCATTTGTCCCTTCTTCTCCACTTTCTATGTTATAGGCTGAATTGTGTCCCCTTACAATTCATATGTTGAAATCTTGTCCCCTGGTACTTCATAGAATAATACTTTATGTGGAGATAGGGCCTTTTAAAAGTAATTAAAGTAAAATGAGGCTATTGCGTGAAGCCCAAATCCAATATGACTGGTGTTCTTATAAGAAGGGGGAGAGACATCTAGAATGTGTATGTACAAAGAAGAGGCCATGTGAGGATGCAATGAGAAGGCAGTGGTCTGCAAGCCAACAGGAGAGGCCTCAGGAGAATCCAGTGTTGTCAACCCTTTAATCTTGAGGTTCCAGCTTCCAGATCTGTGAGAAAATAAATTTCTGTTGTTTAAGCCACTGAGTCTGTGGCATTTTGTGATGGCAGCCCA